GGCAAGATTCTCCACCAACAAAAAGATATAACTTGGTTGGGCGCAGTGGCTCACGCCTGTAATCCCAGCACTTTGGGAGGCTGAGGCAGGCGGATCACCTGAGGTCCGGAGTTCCAGACCAGCCTGACCAACCTGGAGAAACCCCGTCTCTACTAAAAATAACAAAATTAGCCAGGCGTGGTGGTGCATGCCTGTAATCCCAGCTACTCAGGAGGCTGAGGCAGGAGAATCGCTTGAACCCAGGAGGCAGAGGTTTCCGTGAGCTGAGATCGCGCCATTTCACTCCAGCCTGGGCAACAAGAGCGAAACTCTGTCTCAGAAAAAAAAAAAAAGATATGACTCACTAGAAGCTCAGATGATCATTAGCATTTTTTTAGCAATGAAGTATTTTAAATAAAACTGCATTTTTTTAGACATAATGCTATTGAACACTTAATAGCAACCATGTAAACATAACTTTTATATGCACTGGACACCCAAAAAGTCCACGTGACTTATTTTACTGTGGTAGTCTATAAGCAAACCCACAATTTCTTCAAGGTATGCCTTGCTAGGTGAGTAACCTAAGAAAAATCACTCAGTTGGGTGCAGTGGCTCTGAGGGAAGAGAGAGACCTTCTCATATTGTTTTATATTCAGTGCCTGTTTTAAGAAAAAAAGAAAAAACAACAAGGAAGTAAAACCAAAGACAGGCAGCCCAGCGCCAGGCCTGAAACCAGGCCTGGGCCTGCCTGGCCTAAACCCAGTAGTTAAAAATCAACTCCTGACTTAGAAACCAATGTTACCCATAGATTTCAGGCATTGTATAAAAGAACATGTGGAACTCCCTGCTCTGTTCTGTTTCTCTCTGACTACCAGTGCATGAAACCCCTGTCACGTATCCCCTAGATTGCTCAATCAATCACGACCCTTTCATGTGAAATCTTTAGTGTTGTGAGCCCTTAAAAGGGACAGAAATTGTGCACTCAGGGAGCTCGGATTTTAAGGCAGTAGCTTGCCAATGCTCCCAGCTGAATAAAGCCCTTCCTTCTACAACTTGGTGTCTGAGAGGTTTTGTCTCCGGCTGGTCATGCTACATTTCTTGGTTCCCTGACCGGGAAACGAGGCAGACAAAACCTGGGTAGTTAAGGGGCTACCCGAGGCAGCCCCTTAGGCGGCTTAGGCCTGCTGTGTGGAGCATCCCTGCAGGGGACTCCAGCCAGCCTGAGTGAAGCCATCCGAAGAGCGATCCCAGGTAGAGAATTGCCCCGGTGGAACGCCTCGCCAGAGCAGTGCGTAGCAGGCCCCTGCGGAGGATTAACACAGTGGCTGAACACCAGGAAGGAACTGGCACTTGGAGTCCAGACATCTGAAATTTAGTAAGACTAGTCTTTAGAACTTGCCCCACTCCACAAAAATTTGTGCTTTTTTTCTACATTTTAGACGGAGTAGTCAAGGAAGGCCTCGCTGTGCAGACAACACTGAGCAAAGACTTGAAGGAAGAAAGGGAACAAGATATCAAGATATTTGGGAAAAGCATATTCCAGGCAGAGGTCTGAGCAAATGCAAAGACCTGACCTGAAGGGAGAATATCTCTGGGTGTTCAAGGAACAGTAAGGAGGCCAGATGGTTGAAACCAGCTGAGAAAAAGGTGAGTAGTAGGAGCTGACAGATCAAAGAAATTGTGTGCCAGCTCTTGTGTTTTGCATTCACAGGTGCAGTAACTTTAAATTCCTCAAATCCCCTGAGTGCAAGGCCATGGCTCAGAAAAGCCTTGCAAACAACAGCATTAATCTCCCCTACAAGGACTTGACCTCCGAGGTAACCAGGCGCCGAGTCACCATGATCACAAGGTACCCAAAATCTTTCCTCTGGATCGCTTGTGTCAAATGGCATTCAATGTGCCTTTCTTCCTAGAAAAGAGATAATTACCCAGAAAAGTGATGAAGCTAAGGAGATGCTCTCCCACTTGGATTTGGAGCAAGCCCCTCCCCCTCACAGGACCTACCTCACAGTACCTCCTGCCCCACCTCCTTCTCCAGCTGAGGATCCCACGGTCTCCTAAGATGTAAAACTTATTTTGAAGTGAATTCTTACACAGAACTCCAGAAAACAGTTTCAGTGGCATTCTTGAGGTTTGTCTTAGAAGACTCTTGAAGATCTTTGTTCTTTCCTATTTTTCTTCACCTAGAACCACCATAGAGCATGGTTTACCCTTGCTAATAGACTTAGTCATTTTTGGTTTTTTAATCCAAGTCTCTGATATGATATGCATATATTTTGATCTTTATGTTATGCTATAGAACTGTTGCTGTAGTCAGTTGTATTTAAATTAATAAACAGTTATCAGGCCTTGTTGTTTATTACTAAATCTGAATCAGTGA